TGAATCAGATCTTAGCAGAGATGCTCACATGCGGGGTAACTGTCCATGGTGTGTGGAGGGGTCCTCGGAACCCCCTCTTAGGATCATCTCCACATACTCTCCCAGTTCTGAGATTCGTTACCAATAGCAGGTTTCCGTCACACTGCGATATCAGAGCAGTGCAGGAACTCTCCGCTCCAAGGGGTTTTTTCCTCCTAGGGGAACACTCTGCTAAGTAATGGGCAGAGAACAAAGGGGCTCCTAATTCAAGGCAGGCCTAAGGGAGGGTCAGAAAGAACTTTAGCTGGAGGTATTTACAGATGTGACCTCGAATCCTTGGGGATTCTTGGAAAATGGGCAAGGTGCCAAAAGAGGAGAACTGGCCAGGCCTTCAAAACTAAAACACCAGAGAATTACAGACAGCGAACTTGCCCCTAAGCCCTCGTTGTGGGTTTGTGTTTGAGCATTTAGGAGAGGACTCCAGTGCTCCTCAGCGACAGACACAGCTGCCTCTGCGGTGTCTGAAGGCCCTGGTCGTGGTGACGCTAGATGGCCGCCCTGGGCGCCTCCTGTGGGCGTAGAGGCATCACCACTCTGCACTGGCAGACTCAGCATGGAGTTGGAGCAGAGTCTGACACGAGCACTTGCCATCCCAGGCGTTTCAGTTCTGACTGAGAAGGTAGATGCACAGGGGAGGAGAGGGCCCTTTCGAGCTCCACTCTGCCTCCACCACTCATTCCCTAACCCCGCAGCCTCAGCGCCCTCATCTGTAAAATGGGGAGTTTTGCCTACAGGGTTCAGCACAATGCCAGCCTGACATAGGAACCCCAGTGGATTGTCAGTTTTGCCATTATCCCCTGCATCCTGGAGGTGACACCGCCTGGTTAATAGGCAACACTCCCGACGGCCCAGCACAGCCCCAGGGCAGCAGGAGGCTGGCCTGTGGCCAAGAATGCATGGTGGAGGGGGCCTGGAGGGGGACTGCAGCTCCTCCTCTTCCTGCTTCCTCCCTGCTCCACCCCGTGCCTAGGGCAGCACAAAAGCCAATCGCTAGCAAACTCCCTGCCTAGCAAGGCCCAGCCTGGGGCAGAAATGGCTGCAAGTGGCCGAGGTCTCTGCAAGGCTGTGGCCGCCTCTCCCTTCCCGGCGTGGAGACGAGATAACACGGAAGCCAGGGGAGGTCTGAAGCCTGAGTATGATGCGGTGGTGATAGGAGCAGGTAAAGTGGTAAAGCAGGCCGGGCCAGAGCTGGTGTGAGCTTTTCCTTGACATGATTTCTTTAGTTGCTAAACATACCATAAAGCCTGGTTTAAAGGCATCTTGGGCCTCAGTGAGGAACAGAACGGCATCTTCTGAGACAAGGGTTACCTCTGAGTCCCTGAAGGCACACTGGCACCTGGCCGCCACCTTGAAGATGAATCTCATTTAGTCATTTGACTAAATGTGCCTGAGAGTGACTGAGGGGGCTTGTTAAAATGGAGATTCCTGGCCCCATACCTGGTGACGAGCATTCTGAGGGCGGGAGGTGTCTCCCAGAGGTCAGCACATCCACCCAACCAACACTGCCTGATGCAGGCAGCTGCAGAGCCCACGCCCAGAGCAGCTCCTCAAGGGCCCAGGCGCCTGCTATGGGGCCCCTGAGGCAGGTCTGGGGATTAGCAGAGCCCGCAGCTGAAGTCCTCTTCAAGGGAACAGAGGTGTCACCAGAAGCCAAGGAGGGCTCAGCCAGGACTTGAGGGTGGTCACTGGGAGGGGGTCTTGTGCTTTGGATCCTTGACCTTACTCATTTGAGGTCTGCCATGATTGAACTGGACCCAGTTGCCTGGAAGACTATGAGTTTTCCAAGATCGATCATCAGCACCAATTAAAAGACAAATAGCTCCCATTTATCTCATCCTTGCCACACTGCAGGGTCCCTGGCACCCTCTGTTCCCCATGTGAAGAAACTCAAGGCTCAGGGCAGCTGATGACTCTCTGAGGTCATGCCCTGGCAAATAGCAGAGGCTGGGCTGAGCCCAGGACTGTCTGCCTTTAGTTTGCTGCATGTCTTTGAGAGACAGATTCCATCTGTTCATGAGTCCCACTGGCGGATTGTTTAAACTTTCTTATGAACATTTTCAAAAGCCCATACAAATAAAGAGTATGTCAACCAGCACTTTTTAAGATGAACTGTAACCAACTAGCTTCTCACATGCTTCTCATATGGTAAGAGTTAATTTTAGCTCATGAAACTTTTGGTTCTGTGAAACACCTGCTGAACAGACTCCTGGGAAGGGGGTCTGTGGGAGTCGACATTTATACAACCTTCCAGGTGATTCTGAGCTTATCAGAGCTGGAGAGGCACTTGCTACCCAGGGGCTTGGTGTGGAACGTGAGATGCCAAAGCCAAATTCAGGCCTCTCAGCTCAAGGCACCCTGAAGCACAGCTAGTCACTCCAGCACATGTTGAAGCTGTGCATGTTTACTTCATGTTGAACTGTTCATGTTTTATTTTTGGAACACTGGGGATTGGCAAAAAAAAAAAAAACCCATGTGAATAAAGCCTTCTAGGGCACCACTGTGCCGATTGTGAACCACACGTGGACAAAACAAGCCGCGCTTGATAGCAACTACCTACATGACCAGCACTCCCCTGGATGCTGATGCTGCCATGCGAGACGGGACGTTGGCGCAGCAGCATGCCAGCCACCCATTGCTTCTCCTGCTTGCCAACTCAACCGTGCTGCTCCCTCAGACACCATCACTTGCGCCTCCCAAGCAATGGAAGCCCTGGCGATGCTCTCATGAGCCCCTCACTCCAGCAGAGCCCCTGACCAAGCCAGGGGAGCAGGACTTTTCCAGCCAAGGCAAGAACCAGGGTTTTCTGACTCCTTGAAGAATGTTTTCCTTCCCTGTCCCGTTTTGTTGCAGGACACAACGGACTGGTGGCTGTGAGTACCTCCCCACTTGATCCCACTTCACTGGGAGGGCCCTGTGTGCTGCCCCACTTCCCAGGCAGCGTACCTGCAGAGACTGGGGGTGAACACCGCCGTCTTCGAGAGGCGCCATGTGATCGGGGGTGCAGCTGTCACTGAGGAGATCATCCCAGGTGAGCTCTGATGTGGCATGGGGGAGTGGAGGCTGGTGACAGTCTTCATCGGATTCGGTTTCAGGGTTTAAGTTCTCCCGCGCGTCCTACCTGCTCAGCCTGCTGAGGCCGCAGATTTACACTGATCTGGAGCTGAAGGTAGGGCCCCCCCGCCGGCCCGATTGCACGGAAATATGTGGCCCATGCTATTTGTGTTTTGCAGAAACATGGGCTGAGGCTTCATCTTCGAAACCCCTACTCCTTCACCCCCATGCTGGAAGAGGGTGCAGGCAGCAAGGTGCCCAGGTGCCTTCTGCTGGGCACAGACATGGCAGAAAACCAGAAGCAGATCGCCCAGTTCTCCCAGAAGGATGCCCAGGTAGGGAAGGCGACCAGTGACTGAGCTCCTGCCAGTGGGGCCTTAATGCAGAGCTCTGTTCCAGGTCTTTCCCAAATATGAGGAGTTCATGCATCGCTTGGCATTAGCCATTGACCCTCTGCTGGATGCGGCCCCCGTGGACATGGCGGCCTTCCAGCATGGCTCCTTGCTGCAAAGGATGAGGTCGCTCTCCACCCTCAAGCCCCTGCTGAAGGCAGGTAAGTCCAAGTGCAGGCACCAGGGCATGATGTCAACTTCTGTTTTGTGGATCTTCTCTTGTAGGCCGCATCCTGGGAGCCCAGCTTCCCCGATATTATGAGGTCCTCACAGCTCCCATTACCAAGGTGAGTGGTTCCCCAGCCTCAGGCCCGACCAGTAAGCCCTTCTCTCTGCTGTTGTGCTGTCCAGGTGCTGGATCAGTGGTTCGAGTCTGAGCCTTTAAAAGCCACTCTAGCCACAGATGCAGTGATTGGAGCCATGACAAGTCCCCACACTCCGGGGAGTGGGTGAGTGAGGGGGGTGAGGTGGGACACAGGAGTCCAGGATCTGAGTCGGATGGTCTGTCCACAGGTATGTGCTGCTGCACCATGTGATGGGGGGCCTGGAGGGAATGCAGGGGGCCTGGGGCTACGTCCAGGGGGGCATGGGTGCCCTCTCTGATGCGATCGCAAGCTCAGCCACCACACATGGAGCAAGCATCTTCACTGAAAAGGTGAACGGCCCCTCTACCCCACCCCAATTATTGGTTTCTGGGGCCTTGTTCTGGTGGGCTCTAGACAGTGGCGAAGGTGCAGGTGAACAGTGAAGGCTGTGTTCAAGGAGTTGTGCTGGAAGATGGCACAGAGGTGAGAAGCAAAATGGTGCTGTCCAACACATCACCGCAGATCACCTTCCTGAAGCTGACGCCACAGGTGAGGCTGTGGGCAGGAGGGTGGAGCTTAGACTGAGGCCTTTCATGGAGCCTTCTCCTTCCAGGAGTGGCTTCCTGAGGAGTTCCTGGAGAGAATCTCTCAGCTGGACACCCGGTCGCCTGTCACCAAGATCAATGGTAAGAGGCACACCACATTGCAGCACTGTCTCCTAAGACCTGACCCTCCTCTTTGGTCCCTCAGTGGCCGTAGACAGGCTGCCCAGCTTCCTGGCGGCCCCCAATGCTCCCAGGGGCCAGCCGCTGCCCCATCACCAATGCTCCATCCACCTGAACTGTGAAGACACCCTCCTCCTTCATCAGGCCTTTGAAGATGCCATGGATGGCCTGCCTTCCCACAGGTAGGGGCCCTGGACTTTATGTTCCCTGATGTATAAATATTCTGGGGTCTCTATTCTGTGCCAGGCTTGGTTCAGTGAGTGGGCACAGATCAGCAAGCAAAGCCAAGAAAGTCTCAGGTCGTTGACTCTCTATCCATGAGAGGAAGACAATCAACAAGTAAGCACTGATGATGAGCACTGTGGAGAAAAATAGGCAGGGAAGGGGAGGAAAGGCTTCTCTAATAACGTGGCACTTGAGCGGAGACCGGAAGGAAGTGAGAATACAGATCTTATGGGTATCTGGGGAAAAAACGTCCAGACAGAGGGAAGGTCAGGTGCAAAGGCCCTGGGGCAGGAGTGTGCTGCTGTATAGGAGGCACAGGGACGAGGCCAGAGTGGCTGGAGAGAGAGCACCTGGGAATGAAGGGTCTCGGATGGTGCTGGGTCTTGTCAAGTGCCCTGGCTCTTACTCCAGGAAAGTTTGTGCAGAGCCTGCCTTATGCTTTAAAAAGACCAACCTGGACACTGTATGCAGAAAAAGTTAAGGCATCTGTTGCAATGGGTTACTGTTGCAGAATCCAAGGGAGAGAGGACAGTGGCTTGGACAAGGGTGGGGGCAGGGGAAGTGATGAGAAGTGTTGGAAGACTGGGTATGTTTTGAAGGTGAAGCCAACAGGACTTTCTGTTGGATAGGGAGTGGGATGTGGGTCAAAAAAAGGAGCGACTGTGAAATGATGCCTCCATTTACTGAAAAGAGGAAGAGGCGGTGGGGGTGGAGCAGATTTTAGAGGCTAATCAGGCATTGGGGTTTGAACAGGGGATGTTTGAGATCCCTGGTGGACATCCGAGTTCAGCGAGAACATTGCAGCTGAGGGACGCAGGGAGAAGGGGCATTTCCCGTGGCCTTGAAGGAGACTCATATTTGGAGATCAGAGGGAGAACATGCTCCAGGTAGAAAAGGTGTGGCAGGCAAAGGTGGTGGGGTGGGAAGCAGGTCACAGCTCTGCTGGGGCTCGGGGCAGCCCTAGCAGCTCTGTCTTCCATTGGTCTGCTCTGGAAAAGACAGTCAGGCCACTAAAGCCTGGCTGAAATCTGGCTGCTTGGGCGCCTGCTGTCTTAGGCCTGGCCCCTTTCCACACTCCCACTGTCTGTGTGGACCTTCGAGACATTTGCGTTTGGGAGCTGTGGTTAGAGCACAGCGTGTGATGAAGGCAGGCAAGGACAGGCCATGCATTCGGGGGTCTGGGGTCAGGCGAGCTCCTCACAGGTGCTCTGGACCACGCTAGCAGCCGCTAAGCCCGTGCAGGTGGACAACCACTGTGGCTGTAGAGCGACAATCGCCCAGAATTGGTGTCATCTCAGGGCCTCCACTGTGTCCCAAGTCATCTCGGATGCCCTACCCTCCGCACTGCTGCTCTTTAGACCTGCCGTCTCCTCCCTGCCCGCACAGGCCTGTGATTGAGCTCTGCATCCCTT